CTGTGGCTTTGGGGTAGAGAACAAGAACATAGCAAGAGGAAGCATTCTTTATTAGTCCTTCACGAAAGAGGATGGACAGACACATCTACGGAGAGGGGCTCCAGAGGCAGGGACCCAGAGATACACCCGGCCAGGCAGAACAGCTCCAGGATGTGGCCCCGATCCTGGAAAAGTGCGTTTAAAAGAGGCTTAAGGCATATCAGACAGCCTGGCCAACATGGTAAAACCTTCATCTCTACTAAAAATACAAAAAAATTAGCCAGGCATGGTGGCACAGACCTGTAGTCCCAGCTACTTGGGAGGCTGGGGCAGGAGAATCACTTGAGCCCAGAAGGCGGAGGTTGCAGTGAGGCGACACCGTGCCACTGCACTCAAGCCTGGGAGACAGAGTGAAGGAAAAAAAAAAACAGGCATTATTAGAGAGGCTTTATCTCCTACGTGTTCAAAAGCAACCATGCTCCTCCCAGTATCTCAGGACGACTGGACTGCCTGTGTTCCTGTTGCTCTTCACAGAAGCTCCATGAAAGCGGGCTTCGCTTTTGTTCATGCAGCCAGAGGCTCAACACATGACCTCGAAGCCGCCAAGGCTTTATCAAACGGATTTCTCCCAAAAACTTCGTTTCCTTCCGCGACGCCCTGCAAGAACCCTGTATTCCTGAGTCCCTGGCTCAGCGTCTGCTACCCCGATGCTGTCAATCAGATCCTGCTAATCTGAGCGGCCGTGGCTCCGTCCCGGCTCCGCGTCCGCTGACAGGTCACCGCTGTGAGTCTCCGGATTACCAGTCCAAACGGGACGGCTTGAGGTCCCCGCGCCCTAGGGACCTGCGGGGCCCGAGCGCAGGGCGCGCCAGAGAACTACATTTCCCACAGAGCTCTTGGGAAGCCGGGGCCGCCGAGACCCACGGCCCGGCGGGCGGGCTCGCGGGGAGACTCCTGGGAGTTGTAGTCCATTCCGCCGGCGCCGGCGCTGGCGCTGCTGCGGGCTCGGCGCCGGCCTTTGTCTGCGGGCACGCGCCGCTGCGGTGAGTGAGGCCGCTGGCCGGGTCAGAGCGCCGGGGCAAGGCGGGGCTGCGCCATCAGACCGCTGTCCCGGGCCCTCCGTGTGGCCGCCTTATGCCAGCGGCCGCCAAGGAAATGAGCAGGCCTGGCCGGCCCGGGCCCCGAGGGAGGCCAGCCGCGAGCGGAGAGGTCGGCGGTCCGCAGAGCAGGGTCCCGTGGACCGGAGAGCGGGATGCCGAGGTTCAGGACGCAGGGCGGGCCCGGTGCCCGGGCCTGTTTGTTTCTGTTTGTTTTTCTCCCTCAGGTGCTCAGGAACAGCCCATGGAAGAATCATATGAAGAGGTGGTGACTGAGGTCGTAAGCAGGAGTGGACATGTTTGGATTTCCAACAGCTACCCTGCTGGACTGTCATGGAAGATATGCCCAGAATGTAGCGTTCTTCAGTGAGTGAGTCAGTTGATGGCTGGATGCGCTCAGCTCACAGATATTCAGTGTCCCTGTTCTCAGCACTGGTCGGCAGTCTGAGGAAGCAGAGGAGACCTTGCTTTGGTAGAGCTTGCTGTTCCTAGGGTTATAAGAAACTTCTTATATGACTTCCCTCTCATTTTATCAGATGTGATGACTGAAGCCCACCACAAATATGACCACTCTGAGGCTACAGGATCCTCAAGCTGGGATATCCAAAATTCTTTCAGAAGAGAGAAGCTGGAACAAAAATCCCCAGATTCGAAGACACTACAGGAAGATTCACCTGGAGTGAGACAAAGGGTCTATGAGTGCCAGGAGTGTGGAAAATCCTTCCGGCAAAAAGGTAGTCTAACGTTACATGAGAGAATCCACACTGGTCAAAAGCCTTTTGAGTGCACCCACTGTGGAAAAAGCTTCAGGGCCAAAGGCAATCTTGTTACACATCAACGGATACACACGGGAGAGAAGCCTTATCAGTGCAAGGAGTGTGGGAAAAGCTTCAGTCAACGAGGTAGTCTCGCTGTCCACGAGAGACTCCACACTGGACAGAAACCCTACGAGTGTGCTATTTGTCAGAGAAGCTTCAGGAATCAGAGTAACCTTGCTGTTCACAGGAGAGTTCACAGTGGTGAGAAGCCCTATAGATGTGATCAGTGTGGAAAAGCCTTCAGTCAGAAAGGAAGCTTAATTGTTCACATCAGAGTCCACACAGGCCTGAAGCCCTATGCCTGTACCCAGTGCAGGAAGAGTTTCCACACCAGGGGGAATTGTATTCTGCATGGCAAAATCCACACAGGAGAGACACCCTATCTGTGCGGCCAGTGTGGAAAAAGCTTCACCCAGAGAGGGAGTCTGGCTGTGCACCAGCGAAGCTGCTCACAGAGGCTCACCCTTTGACCACTTTCCTGAAGAGAAGTTCTCTTTATGAATTAAGAGTACAAAATCCTCTGAGATGAAGCAACCTATCCAGTTCTATGGAATGAATGGAGAATCTTTCAGAAAGACCATCATTGGGTAGGGCAAACTGATTTTTTTCCTTTCCCCCAAAAGAGTATGAAAAATAAATGTCTTGTTTATTATCATTATCATGTATGTTTTATAATTTCTGTCACTTTAT